GGTTATCTTCAGTGTACATCCTTCAGTGTAAAATTCTCCCATAAATTATCTAATACTTTTAGCATCCATCAACGACTGTTGACTAAATAAGTTATTTATTGAGATCCTTCCTCTGGTCCAGACTGTTTTCATCAGATTAGTTTTATCTTTGTCCCCTTTATTTCTGTAGCCAATTGCCTAGGAAAGATCCTTTCATCTTCCAGCTTTCTTAGATCTCCAAATCTCTCAGGTCTACGGACATCTGAGGCAGGAGCGCGATCTGGCTTGCCTGGGGAGCTAACGAGATAAGGAATTGAGTCAGTATTTCCTAACGTTCACACTTGAAGCCCATAAAGCAGGCAGGTGGTTTTAATTTTGCCCCGCTGGGTGGGTTGGGGTTAGGGAAGGATGGGTTAGAGGGAGGCAGAGTGAATCGGGCAATCTCCCCTTTCCTGCGGTCAAACTCAAAGGCTTTTTCTAGAAATCCTTCAACTGAGCCTGGGCCCTTTGATTTTCAATTGAGGCAAGGCCAAAGAGTCCAGGCCAGGCGTGGGGGCTCCCGTTGTAATCCCAGCGACCAGGAGGCTGATGCAGGAGGATCACTTGAGGCCAAGAGTTTAAGACCAGTCTGGGTAACATAGTGAGACCCTGTCCTGAGAAAAAAAATTTAAAAATAGCCCAGCATGGTGGCGTGCCTGTAGTCCCAGCTACTCGGAAGGCTGGGGGCGGGCGGATCGCTTGAGCAGGAGTTCAAGTTCGCAGTGAGCTATGATCACGTCGCTGCACTCCAGCCTGGGCGACAGAGCGAGATTCTGTCTCTAAAAAAGAAAACAGTCCATAGGGAGTAGGTGGAATTAGAGTAGAAAGAGAGAGTCCTGGATGCTCCGAATGGAGCCTTTCAGAGCTTTAACCACGGGACTACATCTCCCAGAATTCCGCTCGCCGGATCCCACCGCACTGAAGGGACTGCGCGTGCGCGAGTCAGGTGACGACCCGCCCCTACAGGCCCCAGAACCCCCGAGATTCCCCGCGCTTGCCTCCCGCCCTCTTCTTCCAGACTCTCGGTCTGTCCGCTGGGGGCGCGCGCGGTGTGTGGCAGGCGGCAGCGGCGCTGGCGGCCGAGTGCGCTTGTCACGCGTGGCGGTGCGTGGTTGCTAGGGGCGCCTGAGGCTGCCGGGTAGCCCAGCAGGCCGAGGGAGGAAGTAGCGTGGAGCCGGTGCCGAGCCGGGGCGAAGCTGGATCCCCTAGGTGAGTGCGGCTGCGGAGCCAGGGGAGCCGACTGTTTTCTTTTTTCTCCTTTGTGTATTTTCAGATAGACTGTCTTCAAGCTCACTGATATTTTCCTCTGCTTGATCCATTGTGCTGTTGAGAGCCTCTAGTAAATTTTTCAGGTAAGCAAATTTATTTCTCAGTTCTAAGATTTGTAACATTTCCTATCATTTCTCTCCACTTCAGACTGACAGACTTCAAGGATGCAGCTGCTACTACCGGAGGTGTGTGGCACCTTACCTCAGCAAGGCCATGAGACCGTGTGGCCATGATGTGGGCCCCTCATGGCCTCAGCAGGAACACAGCACTATAGTATTGGCCTCCGCCAGAAAAACAGCTTCAAGCAGAGTGGTCCCTCAGGCACAGTACCTGCCACGCCACCTGAGAAACCCTCGGAGGGCAGAGTCTGGCCTCAGGCCCATCAGCAAGTGAAGCCAATCTGGAAGCTGGAAAAGAAGCAAGTGGAGACACTGTCAGCAGGGTTGGGCCCAGGCCTCTTGGGCGTCCCACCCCAGCCAGCATATTTCTTTTGCCCCAGCACTTTATGTAGCTCTGGGACCACGGCTGTCATTGCAGGCCACAGCAGTTCCTGTTACCTACACTCTCTCCCGGACTTGTTCAACAGCACCCTGCTATACCGCCGCTCCAGCTATAGGCAAAAACCGTACCAGCAACTGGAGTCTTTCTGCTTGCGTTCGAGCCCGTCAGAAAAAAGCCCTTTTTCTCTCCCTCAAAAGAGCCTCCCTGTCAGTCTCACTGCCAACAAGGCCACTTCTTCCATGGTCTTCTCCATGGCCCAGCCCATGGCCTCCTCATCCACAGAACCATACCTCTGCTTGGCAGCGGCTGGGGAAAACCCTTCAGGGAAGAGCCTGGCCTCTGCCATCTCAGGGAAGATCCCATCTCCACTCTCTTCCTCCTATAAGCCCATGCTGAATAATAATTCCTTCATGTGGCCAAATAGCACGCCAGTGCCTTTATTGCAGACCACACAGGGCCTGAAGCCAGTATCGCCACCCAAGATCCAGCCTGTCTCCTGGCATCATTCAGGGGGTACTGGAGACTGTGCACCGCAGCCTGTTGACCATAAGGTGCCCAAAAGCATTGGCACTGTCCCAGCTGATGCCAGTGCCCATATCGCCTTGTCTACCGCTAGCTCCCACGACACATCCACCACCAGTGTTGCCTCTTCCTGGTATAACCGGAATAACTTAGCCATGAGGGCAGAGCCACTTTCCTGTGCTCTGGATGACAGCTCTGATTCCCAGGATCCAACTAAGGAGATTCGGTTCACTGAGGCCGTGAGGAAATTGACCGCAAGAGGCTTTGAGAAGATGCCGAGGCAAGGCTGCCAGCTTGAACAGTCTAGTTTCCTGAACCCCAGCTTCCAGTGGAATGTCCTCAACAGGAGCAGGCGGTGGAAACCTCCTGCGGTAAATCAGCAGTTTCCTCAGGAGGATGCTGGATCGGTCAGGCGGGTCCTCCCTGGTGCCTCAGATACCTTGGGGTTGGACAATACAGTCTTCTGTACCAAGCGTATCAGCATTCACCTCCTTGCCTCACATGCCAGTGGGCTCAATCACAACCCTGCCTGTGAATCTGTAATTGACTCCTCAGCATTTGGAGAAGGCAAAGCTCCAGGTCCCCCTTTTCCTCAAACTCTTGGCATAGCCAACGTGGCCACCCGCCTCTCTTCCATCCAGCTGGGCCAGTCTGAGAAGGAGAGACCTGAGGAGGCCAGGGAGCTGGACTCATCTGATAGGGATATTAGGTATGTTGGCAATGTTTTTGGTTCATTTAGAGGACTAGGCTGGGGGCATGATTCTTTCTTTTAGTTCAGCTACTGACCTCCAGCCAGATCAGGCTGAGACTGAAGATACAGAAGAAGAACTAGTAGATGGTTTGGAAGACTGTTGTAGCCGTGATGAGAATGAAGAGGAGGAGGGTGAGTAGGAAACCCTTTCACTTCCAACTAGGAGTCAGAATTTCTCTGTTCTTCCTTCCTCTAGGAGACTCAGAGTGCTCCTCATTAAGTGCTGTCTCCCCCAGCGAATCGGTGGCCATGATCTCTAGGTAAGTGTGGCTGTATAGATCATTGTTACATGTTTCTCTACTCCATGTTTGTTTTTCGTCTTAGAAGCTGTATGGAAATTCTGACCAAACCCCTTTCCAATCATGAGAAAGTTGTCCGACCAGCCCTCATCTACAGTCTCTTTCCCAACGTTCCCCCTACCATCTATTTTGGCACTCGGGATGAGAGAGGTAAACCTGGCCAAGTGTCAAAGCCCAGAAGACCCCATCCCCACACCCCTTGCATTCTTCCCAGTGGAGAAACTTCCCTGGGAACAGAGGAAGTTGCTCCGATGGAAGATGAGCACAGTGACCCCCAACATTGTCAAGCAGACCATTGGACGGTCCCACTTCAAAATCAGCAAAAGTGAGTTGCTTGCCTTACTGTGAGCCTGTCCTAGCAAGGCTGATTCCTGATGTACCTCCCATAGGAAACGATGACTGGCTGGGCTGCTGGGGTCACCACATGAAGTCTCCTAGTTTCCGATCCATTCGAGAGCATCAGAAGGTAGGGGTCCTTTCTGAGGAGCTGTTTCCCTGTCTTCCTGCACTCACCCTTTTCCCTTTTGTAGCTAAACCATTTCCCAGGCTCATTCCAGATTGGGAGGAAGGACCGGCTATGGCGGAACCTGTCACGTATGCAGAGCCGCTTTGGCAAGAAGGAGTTCAGTTTCTTCCCCCAGTCCTTTATCCTGCCCCAGGACGCCAAGCTCCTGCGCAAAGCGTGGGAGAGCAGCAGCCGCCAAAAGTGGATTGTGAAGCCAGTGAGTGAATCACAGTGGGCAGGAGACTATGGTGGAGCAAATCTCATCTCCTTTCTGCTCCTAGCCAGCATCAGCTCGAGGCATTGGCATCCAGGTTATTCACAAGTGGAGTCAGCTCCCCAAGCGAAGGCCCCTCCTGGTACAGAGGTGAGCCTGTAGCACATATCCCTTACCCCATCCTGTATGAGAAGCTGGCCTTTGTCCTATGTAGGTATCTACACAAACCCTACCTCATCAGCGGCAGCAAGTTTGACCTGCGGATCTATGTTTATGTCACTTCCTACGATCCTCTGCGGATTTACCTCTTTTCAGATGGACTGGTCCGCTTTGCCAGTTGCAAGTATGTGACAGTGGTGAGGTATCCTCTGACAACTTACCTCTGCCTTTTGTTTCCTTACTTCCAGGTATTCGCCTTCCATGAAGAGCCTTGGCAATAAGTTCATGCACCTGACCAACTACAGTGTCAATAAAAAGAATGCCGAGTACCAGGCCAATGCAGATGAAATGGCTTGCCAGGGCCACAAATGGTACTGAGGGCAGAGTGTCCCAGTCCAGTGAAAATTCCTAATACTTCCTCTTCCTCCTCTGCAGGGCACTGAAGGCTTTGTGGAACTACCTGAGCCAGAAGGGAGTCAATAGCGACGCCATCTGGGAGAAGATAAAGGATGTTGTTGTCAAAACTATCATCTCGTGAGTCACATTGCCAACCTGGATGTGGGGCCTGAACTGAGTACTTCCTCATCCCCATGACCAGGTCAGAGCCCTATGTGACCAGCCTGCTCAAGATGTATGTGCGACGGCCCTATAGCTGCCATGAACTCTTTGGTTTTGACATCATGCTAGACGAAAACCTCAAGCCCTGGGTCCTGGAAGTCAACATTTCCCCAAGGTAGGTGGTATTCTCAGGACACTCACCATAGACTTTGACCACTCTTTTTATCCTTTTTCTGAAGCCTCCACTCCAGCTCTCCACTGGATATCAGCATCAAAGGCCAGATGATTCGTGACCTTCTGAATCTGGCAGGTTTTGTCCTGCCCAATGCAGAGGATATCATTTCCAGCCCCAGCAGCTGCAGCAGCTCCACCACCAGGTGAGGCCCCTATTTCTTCACAGCTCTGCTGGGCCCTTTGCTTTCTTTCTGGCCTCTGCCGTAGCCTGCCCACCTCCCCTGGGGACAAATGTCGAATGGCTCCAGAGCATGTCACTGCACAGAAGATGAAGAAAGCCTATTATCTGACCCAGAAAATTCCTGATCAGGTAGGAGATTGGTCTTCCCCCCAGTGCTAGCACACCCTTTTTCTCCCTGTTCCTTGGACCACAGGACTTCTATGCATCTGTGCTGGATGTCCTGACACCAGATGATGTTCGGATTCTGGTTGAGATGGAAGATGAGTTTTCTCGCCGTGGTCAGTTTGAACGAATTTTTCCTTCTCATATCTCCTCTCGCTATCTCCGCTTTTTTGAGCAGCCACGATATTTCAACATTCTCACCACCCAATGGGAACAGAAATACCATGGCAACAAGCTTAAAGGTGATGTGCCCTCCCTGCCCTCAGAAAGCCAATTAAACCCCAACTCCTGCTAATCTTGTCCTAGGAGTAGATCTGCTCCGGAGTTGGTGCTACAAAGGGTTCCACATGGGAGTTGTCTCTGATTCTGCTCCAGTGGTGAGTGCTGCCAGTGTGGAGGACAGCTCCTTCTCAGGCCCCTCCCTCCTCTGCCTTATGAGTGCAGCAGGAGTTGGGTTGGTATGTATAGGCCTCTCTCACTTCTCCGCTAGCCTTTTGGTCTCATTGCTTCCTTTGCTCTTAGTGGTCTCTCCCGACATCACTTCTGACTATCTCAAAGGATGACGTGATACTCAATGCCTTCAGCAAATCAGAGACTAGCAAGCTGGGGTGAGTGCTGCCTGGGCAAGGGAGGGGCTGCTAGACTCAAGCTGGCCTTTCCCCTTATCCCCAGAAACCCAGTTCCTCAAAGGACAGTGAGGACACCAGCAAAGAGCCCAGCCTTTCTACCCAGACGTTACCTGTGATCAAGTGCTCTGGGCAGACTTCAAGACTTTCTGCTTCCTCCACTTTCCAGTCAATCAGTGACTCCCTCCTGGCTGTGAGCCCATAACTGGCCTCTCTCCAAAAGCCTCTGCCCAGGAGCATGGGCATCAGCTACCTCACGGGAACCAGCCTGCTGTTCAGACCAGTCTGACCCCCTACCCCTTTCACCCTGTCCCTCCTCAGAGTATTTTTTGAAGTGGTTGCATTATAGAGATGGGTATTTGTAGGGCCGGAGGGATGGTAGTGATGGGGAGAAGGTGAGGAAGGGTCACCCTCTGTCACCTGTCTGCCTGGCTGGCACCTCATATCTCAGCAGAGAAGCCAGTGGTGGCCACGCAGCCTTATAAAGCAGGTTTTGGTTTCTACCTTAAGTGAGCCATGTGTGGTTTGTCTGGGGGCCCTGGTGTGGTTGCTGAGTTGTAGCTCAAGAGGAGAAAACATACAGAACATATTTGGACCGGAAATCCTTTGTTCTGAATTTGAGGGGGTCTTCTGAGGTCCTTACTTCCTTAGGTCTTTCCTCACCCCTCTCCCACCGCTGTCCTGAGGAGAAACCCTTGAACTTCCTCAGTAGACAGGCGGAGAGGCCACAACATGCCGAACCCATTTCCTGTCATCCTAGTCTTGGGTCTTCACCGCCTCCTTCCAAATACCCACCCTGCCAGCAGCCCTAGGTCTTCCTGTTCTGACCCCCCATCACTGCTCGTTCAGCCTTCTAGATGTCTCTCTCGTGGACATCTGTTCTTTAGCTGTTGGCTTTCTCTGAGGTGTGAGAGGGTCTATGAACTTTGTGAATTTCCCATGGCCCCAGTGAAGGAGCCCAGATAATCCCAGTAGCTGTTACCTGTCTCCATGTATCAAAGGACACAGTCCAGGGGGAGGGTGGAAGGAGATGTGGTTTCTCTATAGTGCAACAAACATGGTTTCTCAATGTTCTGCTGTGCAGCAAGCAGGGTCTGGCGGCTTGGTAGGTGGGTTTCAGGAGCAGTCACTATTGTAGGATGGGCTTCCAATCAAACCTCAGACTAAACTCTTGTACTGAACTGATTCTACCTCCCTCCTCTAGACTCAGTAAACAGTGACTATTCAATAAATGTTGACTGAGTGAACTGTATTTACAGAGATCTCAAAGGACCCCAGCACTTGAACCAGAAGTTCTAATTGTCTCTCATCTAGGTATGAGAAAGTGGAACCTGGGAACAGCACAAGCGGAAGAGTTCGGATCAGAAAGGTTTTCTCTGAAGCCGTGCTCCTTCCTAACCCTGCACTTAGTGGTTGCTGCTTGCCTCCTCCCCAGCCCCTGTAGTCCCTTTACTTAGTTTTTTCTAGCAGTGGCACATATAAGAAGCCAATTGGCCCCGTGTCCCTGCTACTCAAGTTTTCTCTTTGCACATCAGGCAGAAAGCTCAGCTACTTGGTCTCACCCTGGACTGTAGCTGCCCCCATTCTCTCTGAGCTTTGGAAAGATAGAGACTTCTGTGTTTCATGGCTCCTGGAGTTCTGTGGCGAGGTGGGGTGGGGCCCTGGAAAGATCACTGAGAGGCCTGATTGGGTTCAAGGCCACAGAGTAGGTGGGTGTTTGGCCGGTCCTAAGGCCATGTTGACAGTTGTGAAAGTTTGGTGACAAAGTCCTGGGCATCATTGGCTGCTCAATAGTAAGGACTTTAAAGTCGGGCCATAATGGGAGAGGTCCTTGACACTCCTATTGGATCTTTTCTGATGTAATTGAAGTGACCCGCCTCTTCTCCCCGCTGGCTGCAGTATTCTAGTGCAGACATGACATGGGGAATCTGCTGCCTTCCTAAGAGAAAATGAGCTGCCTGCCTGGCAGTTTTGTTGTGGCTGGGCCTTCACGGCAAGGACCTAGGCACGGAGTCCTGGTTGAGCTGGTTTACTCCATGAAAACGAACTTCAGTTCTTTGGCTTGCCCCCTGAGAATCCCTGTACAACACAACCAATCTATTTCCATTGCCCTAACTGGAGAGGGAACCAGCATTGCTGAATGGGGGTATTGGGGGAAGCATGGTGGGGGAAGGGAGAAGGACTTAGGAAATTAAGTCCTTGTGAGCAATGAAGGTCCTAAAAGAGCAATGGAAAGACACTGCTCTTAGTTTAAAACAAGTTTGTACATTATTCTTAATTTTCATCACATTTGAGTATCTGATAGACATGGGTGTTTTGCTGGGTAGGAGAAAGGAATGGGACTTACATACCACATTTACCTCTCACTCTTGAGAGAAAATTAAATCTTATCAAGCATTTGGCATATATACTTTTGTATTGAATGCCCACAATATGAGGTATTCAGCTAAGCAGGAATTTTTGAGAAGGAATGAGATTTTTTTGGGAAGGTTAAATTGGGAGTATAGTAGAATAAATATTTGTCAGAATATGTCAGTTGTTTTCCTAAGTTGATAACTTACCTAGTCTATTTGGAGGAAGGGAGGCGAGTGTTCTTGAGACAAGGAATGAAGTGCAGGCTATTTCTGGAGTAGTGGAGTAAGGGCTTGGGGTGGAAAGTGGAGGAGGGCAGTCACTGCTGTTTACTTTGCATCCACTTTGGAATGATGAGAAACTCAGTTTCTTAGAAGAAATAGTAATGAAGAGATGGCCTTGTGTCAGGAAAGGATCGGGAACCTTGAATCAGGCTGACCTTGGGTTTAAATCCCAGTTCTGCCACTTACTGTGTGACCTTGGGCATGTCATCTAACTTTTAAGTCTCCATTTCTTTGTAGTATGAATATAATACCTACAGTGCAGGGTTGCGAAGATTTAAACCAAATGTAGTGAAAGTACGTAGGACATAGAGGGCACTTTGCATGGTCACACCTTCTCCACTTGCTGTCCAAGCCCTGTGCCCTAGGTGGGAAGAGACAGGCAAGAAACGTAAAACCCTCTCCTCCAGGAGGTGGAGCTGCCATCGAGATATTTTAGAAGTGAAGATGCCAGAACAGGGTCTAGATAGCTCATGGCCCTCACCTTCACCCCAGTGCACACACAAACATCACCATTCACCCTCCTATTACATTATCACTCCTCTGGGGATTTATTCTTTGGTTAAACACTTCACAGTCAGAGCACAGAATCCCTGAGAAAGGAAGCACATTAAGCATTAGAAGTATGTGAACTGAGTGGGATTATTAAATTATTTCAAGAGAAGCTTTGAAAAGAAGGGGAAAGCAAGCACAGTGGGTGTCAGGTGGCTGGAAAGGGGAGAAGCAGGGTACAGAAAATAAGAGAACTTGATTGGAACTGGACCCAAAGAGCAGATATATGGACCTAACAGCTGTACGAAGGGGCAGTTGTCATTACAGGTACCTTCTCTTGGTTTCAAGCTGTTTGGCTGAGGGTGAGTATCCCCCTGTCACCCTAGCCAAAGTACATACCCAGTGGCTTCTGGGGCAGTCCAGTGCTGCTGAGGGCCAGTGAAGGAGACTGATCATCTGGACACAAAGACCTTTCTACTTCCTTCTCAGCTGAATTAGTTACCCAAGATAGGTGACCAACAAAGGCAGACAGGGATCTCCTCTCCTGGGCTCCCCTTGATTTGTCCTCTAAGATTAAGGCTTACCTGTGACTGTTGTTCGAATCCCCCAACTGCTGTGAGACTTGGAAACACTGATGGTTTTCAGATGGCTAAGAGAGCTCCATTTCTTGCCACCTGAGATTCTGACCAAGCCTTTCACAACCCTTCTTGGCCTTTTAGAGTTCCCCCTGTAGCAGAGTTTGCCCGCTCATTAATATCCGGGGATCTATGCCAGCTCATTTGGCTTGCCCCTTCACCAGCGTTGGATCAGTGAAAGTTGCAAGCAGTCATATGTTGCTCTCGGCAAATGTTTTACAGGTGAAAACACAAGAAGGGTCAATAGCAGGTGGTGGTTTTCTAAAACCCATCTGTGTCATAATTATAATAGACTGAGATACATGGAATGCCAGGGACTGCCACAGGCAAAGCTAACAGAATTTTGAAAAGATATTTAAGTTTCAGTTAGTAAACTGGGGACACCAAAGCCTACTCAGAATAGTTATGGGACTAAAATATGGAGGAAAAGCACCTAACAAGGTGCCTGATAATATATGATGCAGATTTAAAGTAGTGGATTCTAAAACAGACCAAAACTACCACCCAGAACATATAAAGTAAAAGCACTATAACATGCAATAGTGTTACAATACTATTACAATAGCGTGTTAATATTACCAAACTATGGTAAAATATACTTTGATTTTATCCATAATTAAAGCTGAGGATGTATTGATAGTTAACTTAGAAAGATTAAAGCCCCCATCATTAGCAGTCAGAGAAGAGCAGTTTAAACTGCAAGATACCACTTAACACTAAAGTGGCTCAAACTTAAAAGATTGAAAATACCAAGTGTCAGTATGATACTGAGATATTGAGAAGGTGCTGATGGGAATGCAAAATGATGCACTGGAAAGCAGCTTGGTAGATTCTTACAAAGTGAAACATGTCCTTAACGTATGACCTAGCAATTCCACTCTTGCAGGCAAATGTTCATAGCAGCTTATTCATAGTAGCAAAAATTTAGAAACAACCATATGTCCAACAATCAGTGAATTAACAAATTGTGATATCTCTGTTCAGTGGAATACCCTTAGATATAAAAAAGGAACAGAGGGCCGGGCGTGGTGGCTCACGCCTATAATCCCAGCACTTTGGGAGGCCAGGGCAGGTGGATCACCTGAGGTCGGGAGTTTTGAGACCAGCCTGACCAACATGGAGAAACGCCATCTCTACTAAAAATACAACATTAGCTGGGCATGGTGGTGCATGCCTGTAATCCCAGCTACTCGGGAGGCTGAGGCAGGACAATCCCTTGAACCCAGGAGGCAGAAGGTTGCGGTGAGCCGAGATCGCCCCATTGCACTCCAGCCCGGGCAACAGGAGCAACACTCCGTCTCAATAAATAAATAAATAGGAAGAGTTCAGGTGCTGTGGCTCACGCCTGTAATCCCAGCACTTTGGGAGGCCAAGGCAGGAGGATCACTTGAGCCCAGGAGTTCGAGACCAGCCTGGGCCAACACAGTGGGACCCTGTTTCTACAAAACAAATAAATAGAAATAAAAAAGGAATAAATTGGTTCATGCAACACCATGGATGAAGCTAAGCGAGAACAAGCCAGAAACAAAAGACTGCATGCTTTGTTATTCCATAATGGTCTAGAAAATGCAAACTATAGTCACAGAAAGCAGAACAGTGCTTGCCAGGGACTATAGATGAGGGAGGGGTAGACTGTAGAGGGCATGGTGGGAAGATTCTGTATCTTGACTGTGGTGGTGGATACATGACTATATACAGTTGTGGGAACTTGTCAAATTGTGCACTTAAAATGGGTGAGTAGTATTGTATGTAAGTAAATAAAGCTGATTTAAAAGAAAAACACCAGGAGATGACATTTCATGAGGCATGTGC